AATGTACAACAGCTCCAAGACAACACTTAATTCCAGCTATACGTGGCAAAAGATGTTATGGCAGGGAATAGAGAGGTTTAAATACAGATGAAATAAAGGGTCACCATCTCCTCAGGCACAAGGAACAGCTTACTTTTTGCCAGATTTCTTAATTCCACCTGTGGCTGCAAAAGAAAAATAGTCACAATTAGGGAAAAATATAGTTCTTACGGTAGAAGCCCCACGGGCCTGCTGTGGACCTTAGTAAAGCCTGGCTTTTGTATTGGGCATTCACTTTAACACAAGCATGGATAGCAGCTTCACTGATACTGTCTGTTCTAGGTAAAGGTAAAATGAGGATGAGATGGAGTACAAGCAGTGGCTGGCTGTGCACTGGTCTAGATCTACACTTCTGTATACTTCACAGATTGGCTTATTTAATCCTCATGCCATATCAACCCATTTTACAGAAAAAGAAGTCCTTTTTTTTTTTTTTTCTGAGATGGAATCTTGCTCTGTCGCCCAGGCTGCAGTGCAGTGGCACGATCTCAGCTCACTGCAACCTCTGCCTCCCAGGTTGAAGCAATTCTCCTGTCTCAGCCTTCCGAGCAGCTGGGACCACAAGCCCTGGCTAATTTTTGTATTTTTAGTGGAGACGGGGCTCACCATATTGGTCAGGCTGGTCTCGAACTCCTGACCTCAGGTGATCTGCCTGCCTCAGATTCCCAAAATGATGGGATTACAGGTGTGAGCCACCGACCCCAGCATTTTTTTTTTTTTTTTTTTTTTTTGGAGATGGAGTCTTGCTTTGTCACCTAGGCTGGACTGCGGTGGTGCAATTTTGGCTCACTGCAGCCTCCGCCTCCCAGGTTCAAGTGATTCTTCATGCATGAGCCTTCCGAGTAGCTGGGACTAAAGGCGCATGCCACCATACCCGGCTAATTTTTGTATTTTTAGTAGAGATGGGGTTTGACCATGTTGGCCAGGCAGGTCTCGAACTCCAGACCTCAAGTGGTCCACCCACCTCAGCCTCCCAAAGTGCTGGGATTACAGTCTTGAGCCACCATGCCCAGCCAAAAAAGAAGTCTTATTGTTAGGTGTTGTTCAAGTATGTGACAAGCCAGGATCCCAACCTGAGTCATCTGACTTCAAAGTCCACATTCTTAACTGCCATGTTACACTACCTTCCATATTATGATCCTGGCACCTGGTATACTCTGTCAATTTACAAATGACCATATATGTGGAACGCAGTAGGCGATTTAAGAAACAGCATAGGATTGGGCCAGGCGCGGTGGCTCACGCCTGTAATCCCAGCACTTTGGGAGGTGGAGGCGGGTGGATCACGAGGTCAGGAGATCGAGACCATCCTGGCCAACATGGTGAAACCCCGTCTCTACTAAAAATACAAAAATTAGCCGGGCATGGTGGTGTGCGCCTGTAATCCCAGCTACTCAGGAGGCTGAGGCAGGAGAATCACTTGAACCTGGGAGGCGGAGGCTGCAGTGAGCTGAGATCATGCCACTGCACTCCAGCCTGGGCGACAGAGTGAGACTATTTAAAAAAAAAAAAAAAAAAAAGTGTAGGGTTACATATGCCTAATACAGGAAAGAAGATCCAAAGGGGCCTGACAAAATAAACCTTAAAATAAAAATCAGATGATGCTCAATGAGAAACAACTAGCATAGAGTTACACTAAAGACTGTTCTTTCCCCTATACACAATCACAGATTAAAAGAGGGTGCAAGATACCTTTTTTTTTTTTTTTTTTTGAGATAGGGTCTCATTCTATCTCCCAGGCTGGAATACAGTGGCGCAATCCCAGCTCACTACAGCCTGAACTCCCGTGCTCAAATAATCCTCTTACCTTGAACTCCTGGGCTTAAGCGAGGCTGCCTCAGCCTTTTAAATAGCTGGGATTACAGGAAACGGGCCGCCACCACCACCACGCCCAGCTAATTTTAAATTTTTTCTGTAGACAGGGTCTCCCTTTGATGCTGTGAACTCCTAGCCTTAAATAATCCTCCTGCTTAGGCCTCCCAAAGCACTTGGATTATGGTCAGCCCATTCTGTGCCTGGCCCCTTACACCATTCTGAAAAGGAATCTCAAGAGCTAGAAATCTCAGTGCTGGGTAGGTAAACAATAATGGATCAAACCCACTGGGAGAGAGGTCTTGGGAAGCCCTAGATGACACTCCCACCATCCTTGTCTCCATCATGCCTAGCATGGCTCACAGTGCTCAAATGGGGGCATAAACAACTGTGGAGGAAATAATCACTAGTTGGATCAATGTAAAATAATGCTTATGATGCACATAAAGTACTAGAACTGCTGGGCCTGAAAAATATTTTGAAATGTAATGAATTTCTCCTACATAAAAGATGTAAAAAAGGTGGAGGATTCAGTTAGAAAAGCATATGGAGCAACAGCACACTGAAGAGCCTGGACTTTATCTTTTAGTCTAGGCATACCCAGAAGTAAAAAGACTCAGAAAGCAAAAAAGCATATATTAGAGATAATATAAGCAGTACGAAAAAAAAAAAAAAGTTGGCCAGGTGCTGTGGCTCACGCTTGTAATCCGAGCACTCTGGGAGGCAGAGGCGGGTGAATCACTTGAAGTCAGGAGTTCGAGACCAGCTTGGCCAACATGGTGAAACTCCGTCTCTACTATAAATACAAAAAAAAACTGGCCAGGTGCGGTGGCTCACGCCTGCAATCCCAGCACTTTGGGAGGCTGAGGCGGGTGGATCACGAGGTCAGGAGTTCAAGACCAGCCTGGCTAAGATGGTGAAACCCCATCTCTACTAAAAATACAAAAATTAGCCGCACTCCGTCTCAAAAAAAAAAAATTAGCCAGGCGTGGTGCCAGGCGCCTGTAATCCCAGCTACTTGGGAGGCTGAGGCAGGAGAATTGCTTGAACCCGGAAGGTGGAGGTTGCAGTGAGCCGGGATCACGCCACTGCACTCCAGCCTGGGAGACAGAGTGAGACTCTGTCTCAAACAAAACAAAACAAAACAAAAAAACTTCTAAGTCAAGTAAGGTTCAAACACTAGAAGGCAGTGAAATACGAATTTGGGGCAAAAGATTGCGGACGACGTCAGACTTTGAGAAACTTAACTGTGAATCTGCGTCTGAGGTAAATACATTTCACTGTTTCCGTTTCTGCAGCTCTTCCTAAGGAATGGAAGCCCAGACTGCCTGGGAGGCAGGAGACCTCGTTTCCAGCTCCCGGCCCTTACTGCCGCTGCAAATCCTAGACTGGCTAGAGACCATTCGCTGCAGCGGACGTCGGAAAACGAGACCTCGCAGTTCAGGAGGCAGGAAAAAGACATGCCCGCGCCCTCATCCCAATAGGTGCTCATAGCGTTTGGCCAGCTTGAGCTCCAAGGGACCTCTTCATGACCAGGACTCTCTGCAGCCCAGGCCCAAGCCAGCCCGGAGAGAAAAGACCTGAGGAGGTGGCCCTGGGGCTGCACCACCGCCTCCCAGCACTGGGAAGAGCCCTGGGGCACAGCATTCAGCAACGAGCGACCTCCACAGCCAAGACTTGGTGGGACAGATATGAAGAGTTTGTTGGACTCAACGAGGTTCGAGAGGCCCAGGGAAAGGTGACAGAGGTGAGGAGGGGAGCTGGGGTGGCTGGCCCCGCGGTGCAGATGGCCTCCGGTTTTCTCTTTGCAGGCTGAGAAAGTGTTCATGGTGGCTCGAGGGCTTGTCCGAGAGGCTCGGGAGGACTTGGAAGTTCACCAGGCCAAGCTGAAGGAGGTGAGGGACCGCTTGGACCGTGTCTCCAGGGAGGACAGTCAGTACTTGGAACTGGCTACTCTCGAGCACAGGATGCTGCAGGTAGGCACCTCAGGAGGCAGCCCTTTCGCACCTGTAATCCAATAACATGGCTTTGCTTCTGCAGGAGGAGAAGAGGCTTCGCACAGCCTATCTGCGTGCAGAAGACTCTGAGCGAGAGAAGTTCTCCCTCTTCTCTGCAGCTGTGCGGGAAAGTCATGAGAAGGAGCGCACAAGGGCTGAGAGGACCAAGAACTGGTCCCTCATTGGCTCAGTCCTGGGGGCCCTGATTGGTGTGGCTGGCTCCACCTATGTGAACCGTGTGCGACTACAGGAGCTGAAGGCTTTACTCCTGGAGGCGCAGAAGGGGCCTGTGAGTCTCCAAGAGGCCATTCGAGAACAGGCGTCTAGCTACTCCCGCCAGCAGAGGGACCTCCACAATCTCATGGTGGACCTGAGGGGCCTGGTACATGCTGCTGGGCCAGGGCAGGACTCTGGGTCACAGGCAGGTAGTCCCCCGACCAGAGACAGAGATGTAGATGTCCTTTCAGCTGCCTTGAAAGAGCAGCTTAGTCATTCCAGGCAAGTCCATTCATGTCTAGAAGGCTTACGAGAGCAGCTTGATGGCCTAGAAAAGACTTGTAGCCAAATGGCTGGGGTGGTTCAGCTTGTAAAGTCTGCAGCACACCCAGGCCTGGTGGAACCAGCAGACGGGGCTATGCCCAGCTTCTTGCTGGAGCAGGGGAGCATGATCTTGGCACTGTCAGACACGGAGCAGAGACTAGAAGCCCAAGTCAACAGGAACACCATCTATAGCACCCTGGTCACCTGTGTGACATTTGTGGCCACACTGCCTGTGCTCTACATGCTATTCAAAGCCAGCTAACCCCTGGCCCCTCCTCCAGAGGGTCTGAGGCAATAGCTGTGAATGTGGATTTAAGTAGAGAATCGTAGCAATGAAGCGAGCCTTTGGGGGCATGTACAACCTCAATCTGAAGGAGCAGTATCTGTGTGGCTCACCAGCAGGCATGCTTCGCTTTGTAGACAAGGTTCATTTACATTAATTATCAAAACTTTGTGCTAATGTCCAATTAAAATATCCTGAGTTTTATTATTTAAAACAATCAGACTGAGTTTTTTTCATTAAGAATCA